TACAGGTGGCCTATAAACTCTGTAGTGAAGAAAGGAAATGAAGACAGGATAGAATGATCGCGAGAAAATGGTAAGAACAAGGGACTGGAAGACGCAAGGAAGTTTAGAAATACGCTGGCATAGGGGTCTTTTGAGCAGGCACGCTGCTAAGATGATAGGATTATAGTCAAGGATGGGGAGCGATTGCACTGGGGATTTCTGGAGCGGGTGCAGCCTCTGATGGTAACATGGTCCAGGGTATACCTTCAAAACGGGAGGCTACTGGAGTGAAAGGCGTCAATGGTGATAACACTTTAAAAAAAACTTCAGTGTTTCCCTAGCATCCAGCCCAGTATCTGCTAAATTCTTTAAAATATCTGTTGAATGCATGTCGTGAACGCCGTGCTCATGGGCAAGCCCCAGATGAAGCCTGTGCAAGTGCTTCTTGCTTTAACTCCCTTGTAGCAATCAGAGGAACATCCTCTGCCTAGGATTCCCAAGCTCCCTGAACCTCACGCGACAGCTGGAGCCCAGGCTGCGTCCGCTTTGAGGTTCATCCGAGCCTGGGCAGTTCGGTCCCTGGAGGGAATTCGCTTTAGATACGACTGTCAGAGAGAAGTGTGCTGATAAGAACACTCGCTCATAGCGCGCAAGCATCAGAAGTGGGGGAGGCCGGGGAGGCGCTGCGCCGGTGCCTCAGGCCGTCCTCGGACACAGGCCCTGAGAAGCGTGTCCGTGTTTCAGAGGGTGGCGGCGGCAGCTTTGTCTCAGCGAAGGCCACAGCACTGCGGGCAGCTGCCGCATGAAACCTCGGCTCCCCCTGACTCTGCACCCGACACTTCACCTGCAACGCAATCCGAAGGCGAAGGCACCGCATCCCGTCGGCCCCGCGCGGCCGGAAGCCTCGCGCCCAAGACTCCCCGGCATCCTAGCGCGCTGGCTGCAAAAGAGGCGGGAAACGCCTCCGCGTCCCTTCCAACAGTACCGGAGAGGGAGAGGGGCGTGGCTGAGACTAGCCCCGACCACGCGCGCGCGGCCCCTCGGCAACCGGCACAACACAACAAAATGGCTGCCGCGCCGCTGGGCCCCTGAGGAAAGAGCCCGAACTTCTCCCGCTCTACCTCAGCCTGCGGGACTGCTCGGCTCGGCTTCTAGGCGGTGAGCGTCAGACCTGGCCGAGCCCGTTCCCCTCACAACATATATTTGTCTGTCTGTTTTTTAGAGACAGGGGCTCCCTGTGTTTCCCAGGCTGCAGTGCAGTGGCCAGTCACAAGGTTGATCATAGCACATTGTAGCCTGGAGCTCCTGGGATCAAGCAATCCTCCTGCCTCATCCTCTGGAGTAACTGGGACTGCAAGTATACATACCGTGCCTGACGAAATATCACAATATTTGGTGCGTGGTAAGCCCTCAGTAAATGTTAGCCAAATCTTGTTGAATATACTGAAAACTCTTACAGGTTTTGATGAACACCTGGCTTTATTCTTGCAATGAAGAAAGGTTCTCAACAAAAAATATTCTCCAAAGCAAAGATACCATCATCATCTCACTCTCCTATCCCATCATCTATGTCCAATATGAGATCTAGGTCACTTTCACCTTTGATTGGATCAGAGACTCTACCTTTTCATTCTGGAGGACAGTGGTGTGAGCAAGTTGAGATTGCAGATGAAAACAATATGCTTTTGGACTATCAAGACCATAAAGGTATCACTTTTTAATCTAAGAATTGGTCTGACCTACTGATGATGATCTGTTTCTATAATTTCAGGAGCTGATTCACATGCAGGAGTTAGATATATTACAGAGGCCCTCATTAAAAAACTTACTAAACAGGATAATTTGGCTTTGATAAAATCTCTGAACCTTTCACTTTCTAAAGACGGTGGCAAGAAATTTAAGGTAGGTTACCAACAATTTCTGAGCATAGATACTGTAAAGTATTCATTCATTTGTTTCCAATTAGTATATTGAGAATTTGGAAAAATGTGTTAAACTTGAAGTACTGAATCTCAGCTATAATCTAATAGGGAAGATTGAAAAGTTGGACAAGCTGTTAAAATTACGTGAACTCAACTTATCATATAACAAAATCAGGTGAGTTATATAACAAAATCTTTAGGCAGCATCACTAAATTTTATTTTATCCTTTGCTTTCCAGCAAAATTGAAGGCATAGAAAATATGTGTAATCTGCAAAAGCTTAACCTTGCAGGAAATGAAATTGAGCATATTCCAGTATGGTTAGGGAAGAAGTTAAAATCTTTGCGAGTCCTCAATTTGAAAGGCAACAAGATATCATCGGTAAGTTATTCAAAATAGCAGGAATTTTTAGAATTATACCAATACTAATGTTATATCATTTCAGCTCCAAGATATAAGCAAGTTGAAACCGCTTCAAGATTTGATTTCTCTGATCCTAGTTGAAAATCCAGTTGTGACCCTTCCTCATTACCTCCAGTTTACCATTTTCCACCTCCGTTCATTGGAAAGTTTGGAAGGTCAGCCAGTAACCACTCAGGATAGACAGGAGGCTTTTGAGAGATTCAGTTTAGGTAAGATTAAATTTAAAAAATAATAAATTTGGTGATAAATAAACTATTAAATTTTCATTGGCAGAAGAGGTAGAAAGACTGGAAAGAGACCTAGAAAAAAAGATGATAGAAACTGAAGAGCTTAAGAGCAAACAAACAAGGTTCCTTGAGGAAATTAAAAATCAAGATAAATTGAATAAATCATTAAAAGAGGAGGCCATGTTACAGAAACAGAGCTGTGAGGAACTCAAGAGTGACTTAAACACAAAAAATGAATTGGTAAGTTCATATTTTACATTGCTTTGGCTGTAAAGTGACGGTATCTGTTTGCTTCTTCTTTTAGCCCTTGTCTTGGTTTCTTGCAGGCCCTTTTCTGCTGATTCTTTATTCTTCCTTAAAGGTAGTTCTTCCAGGCCTGAACTGTGTTTTTCAGTATGTTGTCTCATATCAAATTGGGCCAATAGCTAAAACAGAAGACCATAGAATTAACACGAGCATGTCAGAAGCAATATGAGCTGGAACAGGAATTGGCCTTTTATAAAATTGATGCTAAATTTGAGCCACTAAATTATTATCCATCAGAGGTGAGTTATTTTAATTTTTTAGTAATCCAAAGATTAAACCATAAATCTATTATTTTGCTTTTAGTATGCTGAAATTGATAAAGCCCCAGATGAAAGCCCTTACATTGGCAAATCCAGATACAAGAGAAATATGTTTGCCACAGAGAGTTATATTATTGACAGTGCTCAGGCAGTACAGATCAAGAAGATGGAGCCAGATGAACAACTTAGAAATGATCACATGAACTTGAGAGGCCACACACCACTGGACACGCAACTGGAAGACAAAGAAAAAAAAATAAGTGCAGGTTAAAAAAAGTTATTTTAAATTCTTTAAAAAATATTATGTGAGCATGGTTTTTAAATTTGCAGCACAAACTCGACTATCAGAACTGCATGATGAAATAGAAAAGGCAGAACAACAAATTTTGAGAGCTACTGAAGAATTTAAACAACTGGAAGAAGCTATACAACTAAAAAAGGTATGTAAAAGCAAAGCAGCAATGCTAAGAGGGTTAATTATATATTGGGGTTTGGGGAGATTAGATTTCAGAAGCAGGGAAAGACCTTCTTTACAAGCAGTTGAGTGGTAGACTACAACTTGTAAATAAATTACGCCAGGAAGCTCTGGATCTAGAACTGCAGATGGAAAAGCAAAAGCAGGAAATTGCCGGAAAGCAGAAGGAGATTAAGGACCTGCAAATAGCCATAGATAGCCTGGATTCCAAAGACCCAAAACATGTGAGTAAATTAAGAAATTTTGACTTGTTCTGTGGAGTTTTGTTGATTTTTTTTTTTAATTCAGTCCCATATGAAGGCTCAAAAGAGCGGTAAAGAACAACAGCTTGACATTATGAACAAGCAGTACCAACAACTTGAAAGTCGTTTGGATGAGATACTTTCTAGAATTGCTAAGGAAACGGAAGAGATTAAGGACCTTGAAGAACAGCTTACTGAAGGTAAGACTTTCAGTATGATTTAAGGTAAATCAATATATTATTACCCTTTTTGCATCTTGCTTAGGCCAGATAGCAGCAAATGAAGCCCTGAAGAAGGATTTAGAAGGTGTTATCAGTGGGTTGCAAGAATACCTGGGGACCATTAAAGGCCAGGCAACTCAGGCCCAGAATGAGTGCAGGAAGCTGCGGGATGAGAAAGAGACATTGTTGCAGAGATTGACAGAAGTCGAGCAGGAGAGAGACCAGCTGGAAATAGTTGCCATGGATGCAGAAAATATGAGGAAGGTATGATTTTTTTCCTGCCTATTTTCCGTAGCGTTCCATAGTTAAACCCACTGAATCTTTCTAGGAGCTTGCAGAGCTAGAAAGTGCCCTCCAAGAGCAGCATGAGGTGAATGCATCTTTGCAGCAGACCCAGGGAGATCTCAGTGCCTATGAAGCTGAGCTAGAGGCTCGGCTAAACCTAAGGGATGCTGAAGCCAACCAGCTCAAGGAAGAGTTGGAAAAAGTAACAAGACTTACCCAGGTAAGTAGGAGCATGAAGCCAACTGCAAACTACACTTTCATGTCATTGCTTCCTATGGTGACAGTTAGAACAATCAGCCCTTCAAGCAGAACTTGAGAAGGAAAGGCAAGCCCTCAAGAATGCCCTTGGAAAAGCCCAGTTCTCAGAAGAAAAGGAGCAAGAGAACAGTGAGCTCCATGCAAAACTTAAACACTTGCAGGTAGAGATTTGTTGTTTTAGAATACATTCTTAATAGATAATCCCTATTTCATCCCCCTCCATAGGATGACAATAATCTGTTAAAACAGCAACTTAAAGATTTCCAGAATCACCTTAACCATGTGGTTGATGGTTTGGTTCGTCCAGAAGAAGTGGCAGCTCGTGTGGATGAGCTAAGAAGAAAACTGAAATTAGGAACTGGGGAAATGAAGTAAGGAAAAAGCAAGACCTCCAAGTCTAGAGACATTTATACCATTTTTCCCCCTCCTTACTAGCATCCATAGTCCTTCAGATGTCTTAGGGAAAAGTCTTGCTGATTTACAGAAACAATTCAGTGAAATTCTTGCACGCTCCAAGTGGGAAAGAGATGAAGCACAAGTTAGAGAGAGAAAACTCCAAGAAGAAATGGCTCTGCAGCAAGAGAAACTGGCAACTGGACAAGAAGAGTTCAGGCAGGCCTGTGAGAGAGCCCTGGAAGCAAGAGTAAGACAAGGGCAAGAGGCACCTGGAGGGAAAAAATCATTCTTGAAATTGTATTTCTTCACAGATGAATTTTGATAAGAGGCAACATGAAGCAAGAATCCAGCAAATGGAGAATGAAATTCACTATTTGCAAGAAAATCTAAAAAGTATGGAGGAAATCCAAGGCCTTACAGATCTCCAACTTCAGGAAGCTGATGAAGAGAAGGAGAGAATTCTGGCCCAACTCCGAGAGTTAGAGAAAAAGGTAGGGGAGACTTAGAAAATGAGACACATAAGCATCTGTTTAATTAATATTTCTTTTATTTTAGAAGAAACTTGAAGATGCCAAATCTCAGGAGCAAGTTTTTGGTTTAGATAAAGAACTGAAGAAACTAAAGAAAGCCGTGGCCACCTCTGATAAGCTAGCCACAGCTGAGCTCACCATTGCCAAAGACCAGCTGAAGTCCCTTCATGGAACTGTTATGAAAATTAACCAGGAGCGAGCAGAGGTGAGTTCACATGTACAGAACAGGTTTCCATCGTGGTGCCTTTCTCATACTTCTGTCCCAGTAGGAGTTGCAGGAAGCAGAGAGGTTCAGCAGAAAGGCAGCACAAGCAGCCAGAGATCTCACCCGAGCAGAAGCTGAGATCGAACTCCTGCAGAATCTCCTCAGGCAGAAGGGGGAGCAGGTCAGTGTTGGTACCCAGAGACCTCCTCTTTCGGCAACTTTGTATGTGTAATTTTTTTAAATAGTTTCGACTTGAGATGGAGAAAACAGGTGTAGGTACTGGAGCAAACTCACAGGTCCTAGAAATTGAGAAACTGAATGAGACAATGGAACGACAAAGGACAGAGATTGCAAGGCTGCAGAATGTACTAGACCTCACTGGAAGTGGTAAAGTATTGGGCTTTGATTTTTGGCAGTGGTATCAATTTCATAGAATGACTTTTCTTTACAGACAACAAAGGAGGCTTTGAAAATGTTTTAGAAGAAATTGCTGAACTTCGACGTGAAGTTTCTTATCAGAATGATTACATAAGCAGCATGGCAGATCCTTTCAAAAGACGAGGCTATTGGTACTTTATGCCACCACCACCATCATCAAAAGTAGGAATTCTGTGGTGTTGGGAATGTATACTTAGATAGTGTGCTCTGCTGTCATTTGTTTTAGGTTTCCAGCCATAGTTCCCAGGCCACCAAGGACTCTGGTGTTGGCCTTAAGTACTCAGCCTCAACTCCTGTTAGAAAACCACGCCCTGGGCAGCAGGATGGGAAGGAAGGCAGTCAACCTCCCCCTGCCTCAGGATACTGGGTTTATTCTCCCATCAGGAGTGGGTTACATAAACTGTTTCCAAGTAGAGGTAAGTCAAATCACATAGGAAAGTTGCATTTCTTGAATAAACTCTTCTGTTTATTTCTTTGAAGATGCAGACAGTGGAGGAGATAGTCAGGAAGAGAGTGAGCTGGATGACCAAGAAGAACCCCCATTTGTGCCTCCTCCTGGATACATGATGTATACTGTGCTTCCTGATGGTTCTCCTGTACCCCAGGGCATGGCCCTGTATGCACCACCTCCTCCCTTGCCAAACAATAGCCGACCTCTCACCCCTGGCACTGTTGTTTATGGCCCACCTCCTGCTGGGGCCCCCATGGTGTATGGGCCTCCACCCCCCAACTTCTCCATCCCCTTCATCCCTATGGGTGTGCTGCATTGCAACGTCCCTGAACACCATAACTTAGTAAGTGGAAAGACATACAACTCTCTTTCCACCAGCACTGCATTTTTTTCCCCATCTCATTCAGGAGAATGAAGTTTCTAGATTAGAAGACATAATGCAGCATTTAAAATCAAAGAAGCGGGAAGAAAGGTGGATGAGAGCATCCAAGCGGCAGTCGGAGAAAGAAATGGAAGAACTGCATCATAATATTGATGATCTTTTGCAAGAGAAGAAAAGCTTAGAGTGTGAAGTAGAAGAATTACATAGAACTGTCCAGAAACGTCAACAGCAAAAGTAATTAATATATTTTTTATAATTCAGACAAAATTTTTTAATGGGTGTATATATTATTTTTTAGGGACTTCATTGATGGAAATGTTGAGAGTCTTATGACTGAACTAGAAATAGAAAAATCACTCAAACATCATGAAGATATTGTAGATGAAATTGAGTGCATTGAGAAGACTCTTCTGAAACGTCGCTCAGAGCTCAGGGAAGCTGACCGACTCCTGGCAGAGGCTGAGAGTGAACTTTCATGCACTAAAGAAAAGGTTTGTCTTCTTGTGGTTTGGGGTGTGAGCTCTGAATGGCTTTTAATGACAGTTTCTTTTCTAGACAAAAAATGCTGTTGAAAAGTTCACTGATGCCAAGAGAAGTTTATTGCAAACTGAGTCAGATGCTGAGGAATTAGAAAGGAGAGCTCAGGAAACTGCTGTTAACCTCGTCAAAGCTGATCAGCAGCTAAGGTAGGTGGATTCCCTAAGCCGTTGATGTATACGGACCTGGGGGGAATAAAGCAATGTGCTTTAGATCGCTCCAGGCTGATGCAAAGGATTTGGAGCAGCACAAAATCAAGCAAGAAGAAATCTTGAAAGAAATAAACAAAATTGTAGCAGCAAAAGACTCAGACTTCCAATGTTTAAGCAAGAAGAAGGAAAAACTGACAGAAGAGTAAGTAAGGCCTCTGTAGGGCTACAAGGGGTGGATCTGCTCTAGTGTTGCTGGTGCTTTGTAGGCTTCAGAAACTACAGAAAGACATAGAGATGGCAGAACGCAATGAGGATCACCACCTGCAGGTCCTTAAAGAATCTGAGGTGCTTCTTCAGGCCAAAAGAGCCGAGCTGGAAAAGCTGAAAAGCCAGGTATGGCAATAGACACCTTGAAAAAACAACTGTCAAACTTACTCTTCCCTTTTCTTTAATACAGGTGACAAGTCAGCAGCAGGAGATGGCTGTCTTGGACAGGCAGTTAGGGCATAAAAAGGAGGAGCTGCATCTACTCCAAGGAAGCATGGTCCAGGCAAAAGCTGACCTCCAGGAAGCTCTGAGACTGGGAGAGACTGAAGTAACTGAGAAGTGCAATCACATTAGGGTGTGTTTTTTATTAGGGTTTTCTGAAGAGTCGGAGGGAATAACTTTTTTTTTTTCAAACACAGGAAGTAAAATCTCTTCTGGAAGAACTGAGTTTTCAGAAAGGAGAACTAAATGTTCAGATTAGTGAAAGAAAAACTCAACTTACACTTATAAAGCAGGAAATTGAAAAAGAGGAAGAAAATCTTCAGGTTGTTTTAAGGCAGATGTCTAAACATAAAACCGGTAAGTTTAAAGGAAAACAATCATACAAAGTTATCATGGACCATGCTTTGTTTCTATCCCTTAGAACTAAAGAATATTCTGGACATGTTGCAACTTGAAAACCATGAGCTACAAGGTTTGAAGCTACAACATGACCAAAGGGTATCTGAATTAGAGAAGACTCAGGTGGCAGTGCTAGAGGTAATGAACAAAGCCAGTGTACCCTTAAGAAAAAGATGTTTGAGTCCTCTTTTATCTGATTTAGGAGAAACTGGAGTTAGAGAATTTGCAGCAGATATCCCAGCAGCAGAAAGGGGAAATAGAGTGGCAGAAGCAGCTCCTTGAGAGGGATAAACGAGAAATAGAACGAATGACTGCTGAGTCCCGAGCTTTACAATCGTGTGTTGAGTGTTTGAGCAAAGAAAAGGAAGATCTCCAAGAGAAATGTGACATTTGGGAAAAAAAGTTGGCACAAACCAAAAGGTGAGAGCAAGAACAAATAAGCTTGCAGGATCTATTTGACAGTCTGACTTACTCTCTGTGGTAGGGTTTTAGCAGCAGCAGAAGAAAATAGCAAAATGGAGCAATCAAACTTAGAAAAGTTGGAATTGAATGTCAGAAAACTGCAGCAGGAACTAGACCAACTAAACAGAGACAAGTTGTCACTGCATAACGACATTTCAGCAATGCAACAGCAGCTCCAAGGTATAAGGCAGCAAAACAGTGAAAGTGTGTGATTTCTTATTTCATGAGAATGTCATTTCTTTAGAAAAACGAGAAGCAGTAAACTCACTGCAGGAGGAACTAGCTAATGTCCAAGACCATTTGAACCTAGCAAAACAGGTAAGGTTAACAAATGTAATATTCTAGTAGTATTAGTAGTTTCCACTTGTTCTTTCACCTAAAGGACCTGCTTCACACCACCAAGCATCAGGATGTGTTGCTCAGTGAGCAGACCCGACTCCAGAAGGACATCAGTGAATGGGCAAATAGGTTTGAAGACTGTCAGAAAGAAGAGGAGACAAAACAACAACAACTTCAAGTGCTTCAGAATGAGATTGAAGAAAACAAGCTCAAACTAGTCCAACAAGAAATGGTACTACACATTTATGATTTTACATAAAAAAATTAATGACTAATCAAGATTATTCTTTATTAAGATGTTTCAGAGACTCCAGAAAGAGAGAGAAAGTGAAGAAAGCAAATTAGAAACCAGTAAAGTGACACTGAAGGAGCAACAGCACCAGCTGGAAAAGGAATTAACAGACCAGAAAAGCAAACTGGACCAAGTGCTCTCAAAGGTGCTGGCAGCTGAAGAGCGTGTTAGGACTCTGCAGGAAGAGGAGAGGTGGTGTGAGAGCCTGGAGAAGACACTCTCCCAAACTAGTATGTATTCTGGAACTTCTCACTGGGAGATGTTGGCTAAACCTACTGAAAATGCTCATTTCAGAACGGCAGCTTTCAGAAAGGGAGCAGCAATTGGTGGAGAAATCAGGTGAGCTGTTGGCCCTCCAGAAAGAGGCAGATTCTATGAGGGCAGACTTCAGCCTTCTGCGGAACCAGTTCTTGACAGAAAGAAAGAAAGCTGAGAAGCAGGTGGCCAGCCTGAAGGAAGCACTTAAGATCCAGCGGAGCCAGCTGGAGAAAAACCTTCTTGTGAGTACCTGCTGCCGTGGCAGTTTGTGAGGTGATGATGGGTATTATTATTCTCATTTTACAGACAATTAATGAAGACTCAGAAAGGGATAGTAGCTTATTATCAAAGGTAATGCTAACAGACTCTGACGTGTATATACGATCGCAGAGTTATTTTCTTCCTCCTGTGCTAGGAGCAAAAACAGGAGAACAGCTGCATACAAAAGGAAATGGCAACAATTGAACTGGTAGCCCAGGACAACCATGAGCGGGCCAGGCGCCTGATGAAGGAGCTCAACCAGATGCAGTATGAGTACACGGAGCTCAAGAAACAGGTGTGTGCCCAGAAAGCCCAGCTGGCCAGCCTACAATGATATTTGACACCAACTCACTGTTTAGATGGCAAACCAAAAAGATTTGGAGAGAAGACAAATGGAAATCAGTGATGCAATGAGGACACTTAAATCTGAGGTGAAGGATGAAATCAGAACCAGCTTGAAGAATCTTAATCAGTTTCTTCCAGAACTACCAGCAGATCTAGAAGCTATTTTGGAAAGAAACGAAAACCTAGAAGGAGAATTGGAAAGCTTGAAAGAGAACCTTCCATTTACCATGAATGAGGGACCTTTTGAAGAAAAACTGAACTTTTCCCAAGTTCACATAATGGTAAGGGTTTATCCTGCTATTCTCTGGGTTCGTTCATGATATCTCTATTTTCCCTCTGAGAAAGGATGAACACTGGCGTGGAGAAGCACTCCGGGAGAAACTGCGTCACCGGGAAGACCGACTCAAGGTTGCCCTTTAAAACAAACAAAAAATCAGTATTGTAAAACCCTAAGTCTTATCACACTTTTCAGGCCCAACTCCGACACTGTATGTCCAAGCAAGCAGAAGTATTAATTAAAGGAAAGCGGCAGACAGAGGGCACTTTACACAGTTTGAGGAGACAAGTAGATGCTTTAGGGGAATTGGTCACCAGCACCTCTGCAGATTCAGCGTCATCACCCAGTCTGTCTCAGCTGGAGTCTTCCCTCACAGAGGACTCTCAACTTGGACAAAATCAGGTAAGCAGCAGCTCTTTTTAAAAACAAAACAATTTGATTTATCCTTCCTTTTGTCTTACTGTAGGAAAAGAATGCCTCAGCCAGATGAGGAATACTGTCTTGTGTAAATATATTCAAGGAAAACACCTCCACTACCTCACTGACTTCATAATTGGAATGTCACATGGTTTTTTTAATCAAGATGCAGTGAACTGAGATTCTGAAACTCCACTGTAGTTTACTTTGCCTGTACCATTAATGCCAATGTTTTTATAAATCACTTGTACATAGTACATATGGGAATAGTTGCATATGGGAATTTAAACCAACATGTGGCTGAGCCTTTTTTTTTTTAATCTTCGTAACATGTTTAAAAAAAAACAGTGATTTTAACTGCATATTTGAACCTACAAACTGGTAAATCTTATTAACAAAAAGAATGTACTTAAGGCCCTCTTTATTTATAGTGTCGAGTTATTTTTGAATTTTGCTTAAAATCTATTTTTCATATGAAAATAAAAGATAACAATCAACTTGGGTCTGTCCTCTGACTTTACACTTCACA